TTTTGTTAAGCATTCATATACCTGTGGGGCCCCTGCCAGCCTTGGAGTATTCCTACAATGTAGGAGGCAAATGTAAAGCCACCGAAGGTTTTAAACAGGTCAGATTTGCGTTCAGATGGATGATTTTGCATTCATCATGGAGAATGGGCTTAAGCTGAACTCCACTGGAAGCAAAGACTGAAAAACCATTAAAAAGTTTTTACAACTGTTCAGCAGGAGCGCAAAGGAGACTCCAGATTTCAGAAACACTAAGGCAGAATAAAGAGGACCTAGTGCTTGACTGAATAAGACCGTTTGGGGGTCGGGCAGTAAGTTTCAGGGAAAAGCTCCTAGGTTTCTGGCTTGAGTCTTGAGTAACCTAACAGACGAAGGTACCACGTTAGGTGAACATGAGGCCTCCTCGGGTAATTTTTAAGCCTAGCTATCTTGAAAATGCAGCAGTCCTGATGGGCACACACGTGTTGGGGAAGTTTGCGGTTCCTATAGGCCGCGAATTATTTAACTTTTTACACAAGCATTTCATACAACTGTGATGGAGATCAAGAGCTACGTGTTGCCGGCCTCCTGAGGAATGAGGAAAACTGGAGGCCTGACTTCCCTGCTTCCTCCGCTTCCCGGGACCAGCCGTCCTGGCCGCCTGGCGCCCCGCATGCCCGCGGCCTCTCCCTCCCGTGGAGCACCGCGTTTCCCTGGCCGTTGCTGGCGGGCTGTAGTGGAGGAATAACGGACCTGAGCAGCGGTCACCACAGTAACGAATTCGCTGCCAGTGGAGTCTCGAGGGACACAGGCGTCTCCAGGGCGCCCCTTCCGGGTGACCGCGCTGGGGGTCCACACGCGCGTCCGCCCCCAGCCTTCGTTCGCCGCGCTGGTCCCTGCCCAGAGGAGGAGGAAGGGAGGGTAGGGGGCGGCGGGGGTGTTCCCGTCGCAGCTTGGGAACCCCGAAAGGCACCTGAGTGGCCGGCCTCGGCCTCCCTGGGCGGCCGTATTGTCTAAGCTCCATAGCAACCCCGGCGCGGCGCCGGCCACGCTAGCCAGCGTAGCTCCGGAGCCCGCGCGCCGTCGCCGCGTCGCTCAGGCCCTGACCCGCGCTGGACCCGCGCGCTAGGGCCCTGACGGCCCGCGCGGGCTCCAGGCGCGGGCAGCGGGGACGGCATGCCCGAGAAGAGGCTCACCGCGGGTAGGTGGCGGCCCCACAGGGACAGAGGATCAGGGAGATAATGTAATATTTTGTCTTGTTTCAGAGCCACCAACTATTACAGAAGAAGAATTTGTAAGTATCATTTCAAGGGGCTATTTTTTTCTTAATACTGTGTTTTTATGTTTTTTTTTTGCAGGAAGATTCTCTGGCAACAGATGATTTCCTTGTAGACTACTTTAATGAATTCCTAAGCCTTCCAGTGAGTTTATTATTATGATCTATTGAATATATAATGTTTTAATTTCCACAAATTTATATTGCAGACCTTTTCAGAGGCAATTAGATTTAATGCAGATTATGGAGTTTTTGAAGTAGCTAATGATGCTCCACAATTTCTGGAAAAACAACTGAAAAAAATTCTACAAAACCAGCAACCTCGAAATCCCATTTATGATGTTGTAAGGAAAGGAAAGAATGAGGTTAAACCTGTTCAAATGAATGCCCCCGATGAAGATGAGACCATTAATGTCAACTACAATATTATGGTAAGAAAGTATACTGTTTTATCTTGTTAGATCCTTCTTTTTCTTTTTCTCTTTCTTCTCATAGTGTCTCAGTCGTGAAGAAGGTATTAAGTGGATCAAAAAAGAAAGACTTCCAGCATTTCTGGAAAGTGATTGTTACTTTGAATACAGGTACTATAGTCCCATCAATATATGTATTTTTATGTTTTAAATTTGTATGATTTCTAAAATGCAGGTTAGCCAAATTGGTCTCACAAGTAAGATGGAGCAAGTCCGGCATGAATTTCACAGTAGGATCAAATTTTTCTCCCTGGATCGTGAAAAAACCACCCAGTCTACCACCTCCTGCCACTGAAGAAGATAATCTTGTAATTATGAAAAAGTTCTATGTATCACTTGGTGAGGTAAAAGTATGAGCATTTTTTCATGACTTAGCTATGTTAAACTAATATGCTCCCTTCTTCCTAGGCTTCCTATACTCAAACAAAAGATTGGTTTGCATTAGCAAAACAAAGTCAGCAAACAGTATCAACCTTTTCGTTACCCTGTTGTGTACCCTACAACAAACTTAAATCACCAGCTATTTCATCTGTTTCTGGTAAGCAGAAAAGGACAAGAATGACTTCAGAACTAATCTAATAGCTTTTTATGACTTAATACAGAGAATTTTATCTTTGATGATGGAGTTCACCCTAGGACAAAAAAGGACCCATCTAAAACCAACAAATTGATTTCTGAATTTGAAGAAGAAGAAGGAGAAGAAGAAGAGGTGTCTGTATCTCTACAAGACACTCCTTCTCAAGCTCTTCTGAGAGTATACCTTGAAAAGAAACAGGATGTTGATGAAAGCCTGACAATGCATTTCTCAACATGTGAAGAATTTTTAAGCTCCTATATATACTTTATTTTGAGAGGAGCAATTCAGCAAATTGTTGGAAAGCCAGTTGGAGAAACCCCAGACTATATAAACTTCAACAATATAACAAAAGTGTCATTTGATGATTGTTTTGAGTCTATTCATGGCAAGAATTTTTTAAGTGAATTAGTTCAAACTACAAAGGAGAGGTCAGAAGAGATAGAACAAACAAGTTTAAGTTCAAAGAATGAGAGCGCTGGACCAGAGAGCAGGGCGGACTGGTGTATTTCTCATAGGACTTATGACATTGGCAATAGAAAGGAGTTTGAAAGATTTAAGAAATTTATAAAAGGTACATTGGGAGAGAGATATTGGTGGCTATGGATGGATATTGAGAGGTTAAAAGTTCTTAAGGATCCTGGAAGACATCAAAGGTAATTCTATTTTTTTATTTTTCAATAGTTTTGTGTGTATATATGGAAATGTGTTTTATTTCAGACATCTTGAGAAGATGAAAAAATGCTATCTAGTGAGCAATGGAGATTACTACCTTTCTGCAGAAATCTTATCAAAATTTAAACTGTTAGATGGATCACAGTGGAATGAAGAGCATTTAAGAAATATTCAGTCTGAAGTTTTAAAACCTTTACTTCTGTATTGGTAAGAAAACATGAATCAGTTACTTACTTTCATTCAATCTTACATTTATTTTTCCAATAAACAGGGCACCAAGATTCTGTGTTACTCATTCAGCCTCAACAAAATATGCTAGTGCTGAACTGAAATTCTGGCACCTCCGTCAAGCAAAACCAAGGAAGGATATTGACCCTTTTCCACAAATGGCAACCCTCTTGCCATTAAGACCCAAATCTTGCATTCCACAGATACCTGAGATCCAGGTAGGGTGTACATTCATGCTGTGATCTCTACTATTTTCATCTTGCTTATGTTACCATCTTTTAGAAAGAAGAATTCAGCTTATCACAACCTCCTAAATCTCCCAATAAATCACCTGAAGTAAAAACAGCAACTCAAAAGCCTTGGAAGCGGGAGCTTTTGTATCCAGGTTCTTCTAAGGATGATGTGATTGAGAAAGGGTAGGTGCAACTTTTTGTGTGTTAAGTGCTTTTTATAATTTTAGTTCTCATCCTTATAATTTAGGTCAAAGTACATGTCAGAAAGCAGCAAAGTCATTCATTTAACATCTTTTACTGACATTTCTGAATGTCTCAAGCCCCAGCTGGATAGAAGATACGCTTATACAGAAGAACCTAGGGTGAGTGTTTTGAGGACTGAATAAACCTGATTGGTGGATAATAGACTTCTGTTTTGTTATCTAGGTTAAAACCGTGTCAGATGTTGGTGCCTTGGGAGGATCTGACATGGAAAATTTGTTGCAATCTTTGTATGTAGAAAATAGAGCTGGATTCTTCTTTACTAAATTCTGCGAGCATTCAGGGAACAAGGTAGAAAAGAATTATTTAAAATTTAATTTTATGGTAATAATTTATGTACTTTTTCCATCTGTAGTTGTGGAAGAACAGTGTGTACTTTTGGTTTGACCTGCAGGCTTATCATCAGCTTTTCTACCAAGAAACACTTCAGCCTTTTAAAGTATGCAAGCAAGCGCAAGTACGTAGTAAATAATATTGGTTCAATGTGAACATCTTCTCCCTTCTTCCCTCTTCTCCTTCAGTATCTTTTTGCCACATACGTTGCTCCTTCTGCCACTCTTGACATTGGACTCCAACAGGAAAAGAAAAAAGAAATTTATATGAAAATACAGCCACCATTTGAAGACCTTTTTGACACAGCAGAGGAATATATCCTTCTCCTCCTTCTTGAGCCATGGACAAAGATGGTAAAATCGGACCAAATTGCTTATAAAAAGGTACCGTGCCACCGATAAATTGAGTGTGAAACTTGATGTCACAAGCTTTATTTATTTTTTTTAGGTGGAGCTGGTGGAAGAAACTCGACAGTTAGACTCCACATACTTCAGAAAGCTACAGGCTTTGCATAAAGAGACATTTTCCAAGAAAGCTGAGGTAAGGCAACTTTCTACTTAGAAAAACAAACTGAGATTTTTGCTGAAAAGTACTATTTCACTAGGACACCACTTGTGAAATTGGAACTGGCATTTTATCACTCTCTAACGTCTCTAAACGAACAGAATATTGGGATAATGTTCCTGCAGAATACAAGCATTTTAAGTTTAGTGATCTGCTTAACAACAAACTGGAGTTTGAACATTTCCGTCAGTTTCTTGAGACTCATTCTTCAAGGTGAGGGACATAACCATATATTTCTCACTGAAAGAGCTATACATTGTTTTTGTTTTCATTTTAGCATGGATCTTATGTGCTGGACAGACATTGAGCAGTTCCGGAGAATAACTTACAGAGATCGAAATCAAAGGAAGGCAAAATCTATATACATTAAAAACAAATACCTTAATAAAAAATATTTCTTTGGACCCAACAGTCCAGCTTCTCTGTATCAGCAGAACCAGGTATCAACATGCAAACCTATTTTTTTAATTGAAATAGTTTCTGTTTCCATCTTAATTTTCTTAGGTAATGCATTTAAGTGGTGGCTGGGGGAAGATTCTTCATGAGCAGCTTGATGCACCTGTTCTAGTTGAAATCCAGAAGCATGTGCAAAATAGGCTAGAAAATGTATGGCTGCCATTGTTTCTTGCAAGTGAACAGTTTGCAGCACGTCAGAAGATAAAGGTATATAAATTAGTATAATCTTTTGATAGCAGAACTGGGATAAAATAATTGGTTTTGCTTTCAGGTACAGATGAAAGACATAGCAGAAGAGCTCTTACTACAGAAGGCTGAAAAGAAAATCGGGGTCTGGAAGGCAAGTAATGTTTGTTATATTCTTCCTCTTGTAGCTAATTTCCTATATTCTCTGCTTTGGACAGCCTGTGGAGAGTAAGTGGATCTCTTCATCTTGTAAAATCATTGCTTTTCGCAAAGCATTATTGAATCCAGTTACTTCAAGACAATTTCAACGTTTTGTGGCTCTAAAAGGAGATTTATTGGAAAATGGTTTACTCTTTTGGCAAGAAGTACAAAAATATAAGGTATTGTATTGGGAGCTAGAGAAAACCACCTGTTATATACCATTCTATCTTTCCTTCTGTTCAGGACTTGTGCCATTCTCATTGTGATGAGTCTGTCATCCAGAAGAAGATTACAACTATTATCAACTGCTTTATTAATTCCAGTATTCCACCAGCTTTACAAATTGACATTCCAGTAGAGCAAGCCCAGAAGATTATTGAACACCGGAAGGAGTTAGGACCATATGTATTTAGAGAGGCACAGGTAAGAGATCAGGGCATGTGGCTAAGCATATTAAAATTGTAATCTTAGACTTTTTTTTATACAGATGACAATTTTTGGGGTTCTGTTTAAATTCTGGCCTCAGTTCTGTGAGTTTAGGAAGAATTTAACAGATGAAAATATTATGAGTGTTTTAGAGAGAAGACAAGAATATAATAAGCAGAAAAAAAAATTGGCAGTCCTAGAAGACGAAAAATCTGGAAAGGTGAGACAAGACTCATTTTGGGTTTTATCAGACTGGGTAATAATTTAATTTAATATAATTACAGGATGGAATCAAACAATATGCAAATACTTCAGTGCCTGCTATCAAAACTGCTTTACTCAGTGATTCCTTCCTAGGCCTCCAACCATATGGCCGACAGGTAAGCATGCAAGATGGTGCAGACCTCATTTCTCAGAATTAACTTTGAAAATTGCTTTTTTTAGCCAACCTGGTGCTACTCAAAGTATATAGAAGCCTTAGAACAGGAGAGAATTCTTCTTAAGATCCAAGAAGAACTAGAAAAAAAGTTGTTTGCAGGTAATTTTTGCCTTCTGCCTACAAGTTTACTTCTGTTTTTCTTATCTCTTTTATTTTTGTGCAGGCTTGCAACCTCTCACAAATTTTAAGGCTAGCTCTTCAACTATGTCTTTGAAAAAGAATATGTCTGCCCACAGCAGCCAGAGTGAGTTTCCAGTGTAGTCTATCTTCAGTTGTAATATATACATAAAACTTCATGTCTTTTCCAGAGTGACAGCATTCTTGTGAATGTTTACATCCTGCTGCTGATAGGTTCAAGGTACGTCATAGTCTGAATGTTGGTTGGTCCCATATATTTTCATCCATTTATGTTTCCTTTGCAGGAATTCTTTAAACCAGATTCTGCTGACATGAGAAGCTCCAGTGATTTGTTTTTTTGAAGGTCTGTATCAGAGCAAGCCTAACATCTAAATAAAGTTTGATTCTGGATTTTCCAGGTGGGAAATAAATAAAGAAAATTTGGCTTGTCTTACTCTCGCAGTTTTAAAATTATAGCTATTCTGTACACATGACATACAAGACTATAAGAACTGTTTAACTTATTTAGAATAAAACAACTACTATCTAGGTTTGAAGAACCAAAATGTTTTGCTTATCACAGTCATTAAGGAAGTAT